CAGCCTCTGCTGTGTCTGAGATCCCACTGCCCCTCCTGCAGAAATGCCCTCCATCCTCCCCTGCAGCCTCTGCTGTGTCTGAGATCCCACTGCCCCTCCTGCAGAAATGCCCTCCATCCTCCCCTGCAGCCTCTGCTGTGTCTGAGATCCCACTGCCCCCCCTGCAGAAATGCCCTCCATCCTCCCCTGCAGCCTCTGCTGTGTCTGAGATCCCACTGCCCCTCCTGCAGAAATGCCCTCCATCCTCCCCTGCAGCCTCTGCTGTGTCTGAGATCCCACTGCCCCCCCTGCAGAAATGCCCTCCATCCTTCCCTGCAGCCTCTGCTGTGTCTGACATCCCACTGCCCCTCCTGCTGCTTCCACCCTGGCAAGCTTGATAGGACCAGAGCTTGTCATCAGCAGCTTCTGAAATTGCTAAAGCTCATGGAATGCAGTCTGTCCCATAATTTAGCCCCGATTGAAAGCTGAAGTGTGTTGAGGGCTGAGGGTTGTCCTCCTTAGCTGCTGTAGTGGGCCCTTCCCTGGCTGGCTTGCTGCTGGCCTGAGATTCCTTCTAACCCCCTCCTGGACACCTACTGGGAGAACATGAAGGCAGCCTCCAGTTCTCTTTGAACACAGTTCAGGAAAGGTGGAAGGTAACAGCCTTCCTTTCCATCTGGTTAGGCTGATCTCTCTAAGAAACACTGGCTGGAATGAAAGAAGGGCAGCCCCTACCAGCCCAGGGCCACCAGAGCTGCCAGGGAACGCCTGTCTGTGTTTCTTCCCTGCTGCTGGTACTTGCAACCTCTGTCATCCTGCCATCCAGTGACTCACAGCTGCAGCCCTAGCTAAGATTTAACTCCTCTTGGAGTCTTCCTGCCTCCTCTCCTCCCACCCCACTGCCCAACCGCCTGCTGGAAAGGCAGCCCTGCCGCTCCACCAATCAGATGGGTCAGACCAGCCCCAGAAGGATGGGAAGGAGTTAGGCTGGGCGGGCTCATTGGCTTCCTCCTTGTTCTTAGGCATCTTTCTCATGTGAGCCTTTCTCTTCTGCTCACTCGTCCCCACCTTGTTCTATAGGACGTTTGGTGGTTCCTCCTGCCAGGATGCCTTAACGTTGATATTCACGGAAGGCTGAGGGTCGGGGGAGTAATAGGCAACTCCTTCTTTAACCACCAGCCTCATTATTCATTATTTTCTTTATGTAGTGGATTTTTGCCAGACATGCATTACAATCTCAGATGATTCTACTCTATACCCATTTGTGGGGAATCACTGTTCTCTAAGAGGAATTAAAGGAGATTTCACATTCTCTCTCTGGCTTGCCCCGCCACCCCCGACCACCTCCCCCCGCACCGCCCCCACCTATAGACACACTCTGGGTTGCCCTGGGAGGGCAGTGGGCAGTGGGATATTGGATATTGTGTTTCAGAAGGTGTACAGGCTCCCACAGACCCTGGCTCAGGCAGGGAAGGGGGACAGGATTTACCCAGGGTGGCTGACTTCGCACACATGGCGAGGGAGAACCTCCTGCCTCATCCACAGAACTGTGGCCTGGCAACATGAGACCTGGCAGAGGGAGGAGGGGTGGCTGGAATGTGAGGAGACCTAAGGGGTATGCAGAGCAGTTGGGGTGGGTCGAATTATTCCCAGCAAGCAACATGACCAGGGTTCCATATTGAAAGACCACCCCGACAGGTTCAGAGCAAGGTGAGGCTGGGGCAGAGGAGACCTAAGAGATTTCTGCAACAGCCAGGTAAGAAATGAAGAGAATCATAGCTGAGAGGCTTGCTTGCGGGCTGCAGAAGAGTGGGTACATCGGAGAGACTCGGGAGCTGCATCTGGAAGAGTCTGGTCCCTGACCCATCTGGGGGTGCAGGGGCTGGCAGGTGTTCTTAGTCAGTGCATCTTTCATGGTACTTAAGAACAGTTCTTGAACAATTCTCCTAACCTTGTTTGTACTGTTAGTTTGCCCTGAATTGTAACCCCAGAAAAGACTTTTGTGACTTTTCTGGTCCAAACCAGGCAGGAGACAAACTGGGACCAAATTAGTCAGGAGACTTGCTCGAGGACACAGCCTGTGAGAAGCAGGCCAGGCTCCAGCCCGTGTCTTCTTCGCGTTGTGTTTACCCGTCATGTGAAATGCAGTAGGACTGCAAACCTGAATAATTTTGTCGATAGATGGCATTTTTGCGTAAAGGCGTCTCTTATTTTTTACGTGGATACTCTTTAAAATGAAAATCAAAAAAGTTATTCTGGAAGTAAACTGGCTCATGAAATGACAACATATGGTGACAGCATTTCGTCTTATTCAACCTAGAATGTCATCTTAGTTCCCGGATGATAAGGGATATTTGGAATGAGGTATTTATTTTATGTTGTAGAATATTGGATAACTGCCACAGTACCGGGCATATAGTGAGTATTCACAAAACATTGGTTGCGTGAAACGAATTGTGTGAGTCACTTTTTCTTGTATCTTATTCAGAACGATGCTTCAGAGGGCTTTTGTGACTCACTTGTCTCCAGTTGCTGATGCAGCTGTAATGCTGTTAGACACAGGGATCAAATGAACATACGCTGCTGTTCGTGGTTTTGGGGGTTCTATTTTGGGGAGTGCTATGTCTGTTTTTAGTTTCTTGAAACTGCCTTTTATGCACAAAACCGAAGTAGACTGAATCTATAACTGCAGAGCCACACAGAATCTGGTGCGTCGTGTTTCCTGTCCAGCATTGCCACTTCCAGGTTTTTCATCTAACTTGAATAAAACATGTTTATTTTTTACAGAATTTCCACAAAATTTTATTTTTGAAGTTGCTTTTCAGAAAATCTGTTTTTAACTGGTAAAATACATGTCACATCTAAATACACAGTTCAGTCATTTAAGTATGTAAGTTGCGCAACCAGTCTCCAGAACTGTTTCATCTGAAATGATGTGTTTTTTGTTTGTTCGTTTGTTTGTTTTTGAGACGGAGTCTCACCCTGCCGCCCAGGCTGGAGTGCAGTAGCACAATCTCGGCTCACTGCAACTTCCGCCTCCTGGGTTCAAGCGATTCTCCTGCCTCAGTCTCCTGAGTAGCTGGAACTACAGGCGCGTGCTACCACGCCCGGCTAATTTTTTGTATTTTTAGTAGAGACGGAGTTTCACCATGTTAGCCAGGATGGTCTCCATCTCCTGACCTCATGATCCACCCACCTCGGCCTCCCAAAGTGCAGGGATTACAGGCATGAGCCACTGCGCCCGGCCGCAGTGATGTTTTTTGAAGGAGTTCTGTTAGAATTGAAAAGGTAGGAAGCTGGAGGCGCAGTGTCCACAAATGTAACAGAGTGTCTTGGTGTCAGGAAAACACAGCAGGGCACAGGTCAGGCATGTGGTTTGGGCAGCAGCAGTGGGAGCAGGGAGCAGCTCAGTGGTAGATGGGAAGGCAAACTGCTTAGGAGGATGCCACACTTAGGAATGAGTTTCTTTAGGCGAAGTCTGCACGTGCCTGGTTTACCTCCAGTAAGTGGGGCTCCAGCATAAAGGTGAAGGCTCTGGATCACAGCCAGCAGACTCTTTGTGCTGTGTAAAGGGTTGGCGGGTAAATGTTTTAGGGTTTTTGCAGGCCGTGGGATCTCGCTCCCAGCTGCTCAGCTTAGCCACTGTAATGCAAAAACAGCTGTAGACAGTAACAAAAGTGAGTGTAACTGTGTCCCAGTAGAAGTTTTAATGGGGGATTTTGGCCAGTGGGCCGTAGTGTGCCGACCCCTGCCCTGAGTTACAGATGTAAGTGTTTCTGTTTTGGGCCTGGTACTACGACTGCTGTTTCCTCTCAAGTTATCCAGTTTTTGAAAGTACGCTTTCTCCGCAGTGAGATGGGAGCAGTACCTGTAAAACCTGTGCCTGGCATGCGATGACATGAGATAATCTGTAAAATGCCACTCGGAAAGTAGAAGTTACTGATGTGTTTTTTGTGAGCGGTGACTCTGAAAACTGGCTTTTAAATCATAGTTCGTTCATGGGTTCCCGTGTTTAATGTAGTAGCCAACTTAAGACTTACGAGAGGGCCAAACCACCGTCACAGACACCCGAGAGGACGCAGCAGAGACAGATGTTAATTTCTCTGTCCAGTAACGGGATGGCTTTTCCAGGATTTCGGGGGACTGTGTTCCTTGTCATTGAGGGGTCCAGGGTCTTCCATTTTGCTTTACTGCCGTCTCCTGTGGCATTGTCCTTCACCGGTCAGTAGCGTGGCTGCTGTGCTTAGGTGACAGACAGCTGCAGGAGAGGAAAGAGCCTGGAGACACAGAGCTCAGAGCCAGGTCTTAAGCACAAGCCAAAAGGGGAGCGGGTCTCTCACTCACACTCTGCTTGGGGGGGTCTTGGTTCACACCTAACTGGACAGAAGGCCCGATAGCCGGAGTCAGACCACAGTCTGTCACCACAGGGGAAGGGGGACAGATACATTGGCGATGAGGTCGCAGTCTGTGCGACGTGACGGAAACAAATCCTTACATCCCAAAGTGAGTCCCCAGCAGGCTTTCCTCTCTTTGGTGGACTGGGTTTTTGTTTCTCAGGTTTCAGATATAAGGCGTCCAAATACCACTCGCGGAATTCTTAGCGTATACCAAGGTCAGATGTTTAAGAAATGCTATTGCACAATGTAGTTTAATTGACTTTTAGGTTTAAAAGCTCCTAATTTGAGATTCAAATAGGCTTCTAACAAGTATTTCCATTCGTAAGAATCCTGGCTTCTTAGGAATCGGTCACCTGTATTTGTAGTTTTGGTTTTGCTGTATAGTAATTTAACATTATATACATTTATAGCTTTACATTATATAAGGAATTTATCATTTAACATTATAAATTGTTTATAATTTAACATTATATAAATGCCGTAATTTGGGGTGTCCTTAGATATTTGCCCTGAATTTGTCTCTCCTAGAAAATCATTCTGGCTGTAATCGTAGATACAAGGACTTGGGAATCTTCTCAGAGTATAAACCAGCAGATCAGTCCAGATGGAAACGTTTCCCTTAGGGTTCCTTCCTTTAAATTTGTGTTATATGGCTTTTAGTTCTTCCTCTGCCATAACAGGTGAGCTTGGGAATACATTTGTGATTAAACTTACATTTGGGCAGGTATGGAAGTGTCTTGTGATTAGTTACCAAAGCTTAACGTGACCTTTAAATAAGGAACATAATTAATGGGCTTCCAGTCAAATATATCAATAATTTGAGGGAAGAATCTTAAATTGCCAGGCATTGCCTCTCCCCACTCCTTCCACCCGTTGGGGCTGGCCTTGAACTCCTGGGCTCAAGTGATCCTCCTGCCTCAGCCTCCTGAGTAGCTTGGACTACAGGCATGTACCACCGCACCTGGCCGGAAAATCTCAAATTGCATAATGCCACTTTCTTTGGGAAGAAATCAAGCAAAATTTGTGATTCTTGAGTATCTGTATAGATGTATACTTGTGAAGTAGGTAAACAAAGAATAAAAGAATTAAGACTAAACATGCTTTGCCCCTTTTTGTTCTAGGAATGTACCAGTAGTTCACTGAATTGCTGGGGTCACATACAGCCAATGTGGTATATTGAAGGGTTTTTTTAAAATTATTTTTTCTTTCAAATACAAATGAGGTCTTGCTATATTTCTTAGGCTGTCCTCGAGCTCCTGAGCTCTAGCGGTTCCCTTGCCTTGACCTCCCAAAGTGCTGGGATTATAGGCATGAGCCACCATGCCCAGCCTATATCGAATGTTTGACAAATACATTTGAAGCCAGGGCATTTACATTTAAATTGTGGCTTTATTGCTGGTGTTGGCTAATCGTCCTATAGTTCGCATAGTGTATATGGTTCCTAGTGTATATAGTTTATAGTCTAGTCATGGATCTCGGGGTGTAATCCCGCTTGGTGGCATTACAGTGCTGTGGCTTCTCTCAAGTTAGTTTGACATGAGTTATACCCTAAGATAATAACAGTGGTTATCACTAGGTAGACAGAATAGGTTTAATGTTTCTTTTTACCTCTCTGAGTTTTCCTGGTTTCTGCCAGTAAACATGGGTTATGCCGTAAACCTTCCCACTTCTGACACCTGGCCTTCACATCAGCATGGGACACCAGAAAGTGCCTGAATAAGAGCCAGCAAAGAAAAATGTTTTCATTTCTTCTAGTGTAATTTATACTTATGGATCTCATGAGAATTACATTGTTTAGTTAGGGTATGCTTATTTTACATATATGTTTTTTTTTTTTTTTTTGAGACTGCTTCTCGCTCTGTCACCCACGCTGGAGTACAGTGCTGTGATCTTGGCTCACTCTGTCTCCCAGGTTCAAGTCATTCTTCCGCCTCAGCTGGAATTACAGGCGCCCTCCACTACACCTGGCTAATTTTTGTATTTTTAGTAGAGACAGGGTTTCACCACGTTAGCCAAGCTGATCTCGAACTCCTGACCTCAAGTGATTCACCTGCCTCAGCCTCCCAAAGTGTTGGGATTACAGGCATGAGCCACTGCTCCTGGTCTTGTATGTCCATTTTTAATATTTATATATAATTTATATTAACTAACTGGGGTGTCGACACTATGTATCTGGAATTTGAATCTATTTGATAGTCTCTCCTGCAATTACCTCCTCCCTGGAGACAGGGTTTTTTTTTTTTTTTTTTGAGACGGAGTCTTGCTGTCACCCAAGCTGGAGTGCAGTGGCACTATCTCGGCTCACTGCAAGCTCCGCCTCCCAGGTTCACACCATTCTCTCGCCTCAGCCTCCTGAGTAGCTAGGACTACAGGCACCCGCCACCACGCCCGGTTAATTTTGTTTTTGTATTTTTAGTAGAAACAGGGTTTCACCGTGTTAGCTAGTATGGTTTCGATCTCCTGACCTCATGATCTGCCCGTCTCAGCCTCCCAAGGTGCTGGGATTAGAGGCATGGGCCACCACACCCGGCCAGCTTTTAAATAAAAAATGTAATAAAAAGTTTGTAGCTTTCGGTTGACACATGACTTATACCTTTACCATTAGCCTTTAAACTTTCTCACATCTGTGAAATTTTTGTTGTTCTTATAGCTTATAATTTTCATGTCTCTTTTTCTTTGGTTGAAATCCTGACACAAATAGTAGGATAGCTTGGTTTTATTTAGCAGTTAATGTTGTTAACTATTTCAGGAAAATAAGATGATCCAAAATATGATTATTGCTCAGGTGTGATATATGAGTATGTAAGTACTGTATAGTTTGCAAAGTATAATTAGTTTTGTAATCTTATATGTGAATATGTTGCATTAGAAGGAATATTTTTCAAATGTCAGAGTAGGATTATGAGTGATTCCTCCCGTTTCCAGAATTTTATAATAAGTATATATTGTTTTATAATAATAAAGAAGGTTTAAAAATAGTTCATCGTAAGTGATGTAAATGTTTCTACTTGACGGCATTTTAAGAGTCGCGTGGGTTATGGGCGAGCTTATGAAATGCGGTTTGTAAGACTACTTTTCATTCATGAATCCCTCTATTTCATTGTAGTCAGTCTGTTATAAGACATATGTTGTGGAATCTGTTCAAAACCTGGGGAGGAAGTGCATGAGATCTTATCTTCTTGGCATCAGAAGTGTACTCTTGAAAGTAGAATTTTGACTTTTTGAGATGCCACTGTTTATCCTCCCACCCTTCACAGCTCTCCCTGTCTCCCTTCTCCCAACCCAACCCATGCATACAAAAAGTCAGGGTTTGTGATTTAATTTAGAAATAGAGGCAAGATTAGAAAATGGAATTGTGTGGAGACTTGGAGATCATGTAGCATGCAGCAGATCTGTTCTAGGAGGAGTAGGAAGCTCTGGTTGTGAGTGATTGAAGACCACTGCACTGTTCAGAAGCAGCTGTCGCATCCTCTTCCGTTCAGCACCTGATTATTATGTAGCTTTATTTAATGGTGCAAAATACCAAGTAGAGAACAAGGAACATAAGGGCAAAATTAATGGCTGGATAGCTGTTGTGGCTACGTAATTCTGATCTAAAATTAGTTTAGAAATTACAATTGAAAATGCAATTGTGAAATATCATTTTGAAATACTTTAAAATGCTGCCTAGCCTACTGAAATGTTTCTCAGTTGAGGTACCCATGTAAAATGTGTGCGTACACATGGACACACAAACAGGCTAAGAAAGAAGCAGAGGAGTAGAGACATTTAATTAGTTGAGACAGGTTTACCTCCAATGAAATTTTTCTTTTCTTTCAGTTTGTAGCACGTGGGTGGTCTATGTGTTAATGTTAATAATAAAACAGAAGTTACCCATTCTTAGATTACTTAACTCTACTGTCACTAGTGATGGCTTTCCTGCCGAAGGCGCTCCGTAGCTACATGAAGAGGGCACAGAGAAAATTACTTGAAGCTTTCGAGTCACTTTCACTTTTAAAAGATGCTGGTGGCCTTTGGATCCCACTTTGCCCTGGTGCTTGGCCAAGGCCAGGGCATCTGACCGCCCCTGAGCACATGGAGGAAGAAGGTGGTAGAGGGAGGTGTGGAAATCCACGCTGATGGCCCTACCCTTGCTGGTGCCCTCTGTTGCTGGGACTCAGTGCCCCACCTGCTCACCAAGCAGAAGTGATGTCAGAGTGGTCTCCATGGCCAAGAGAGCAGGTTTTGTCAGGCAAGGAAGGAGCGTGAAGATGCACACTCTCCTGGTGTGGAGCATGGTGCTATCCCCAGCGTGTCTTCCTCGGTGCCAGGAGTGTTGGTATTGTGTGCACATTAAATAGAGGACTTTCCCACTCTTCTCTTTACTCTTATGCATTATCTGACCCAAATTTGGGTCCATGGAGTAAACATACTTGGTCAGAAACTGTGAATAGTCATTTCCAGCATTTAAACCTTTCTTGCTGATGACGCCATTAAAATACGCACATGTGCATGCACACAGCGTGACTGCGGCTGGAGAGGAAGGAGCGTTCGCCTGCTCCCGGGCAGCTGGTCAGGCTGGTGGCCCAGCCGTTTATGCTTGCTCCGTGCTCCAGGGTGTGGCCCCTTGCCCAGGGGAAGAAATGAATGTTCTGAAAGAGCACAGCGTATTCTTCAGTCTGCTCCAAGGTTGATTCCCTCTGGAAAGCTTCCCTGGCCCCCTCACTGCTGTCTGGTCTCCCTCAGGTTTTCCCTGCTGGAGAGGCCTTCCCTGACCCAAGGATATGATGCTGCAGCCCTGCCCTCGCTGCTGTCTCCCCAGCTTCGTGGTTCTCCAAAGCTCTCATCCCCGTCTGACACACTCCTTGTTTGTTGCCTGCTTGCCGGACAGGCATTTCTAGTTGTCTTGTCAAGAACCAGCCCGAGAGAGAGCTGAGAGCCAACCTCGGCTTTGCTGTGTGCAGTGGCTGCGGGGTGTGAGCAAGTTGCTGAACGCACAAACTAGAGTATCCCTGAAAGTAAAACGTGCACAGTAACAGAGCTACCTCGTCGGATTACACCAGTGCATACAGGGTAGGTCCTTGGTATAGCTTCCGAGAGATGTTAGTTGTTAATGTTATTATATAAAATCACATAAATTATTTCACTTCAATGGGAGAGGAGTGGTAATAAGCATTTTTTAAAATTGGGTGCCTCTGAAGGGTGAAAGGGCTGGCTGACAGTTTAAACATGTTGCCTAGAGTTTAGCTAAAAGGATAGTTGAATGATTGTGCAGGGAGGTAGGTTATTTTGGAAATACATGTAGGATGATTACTTTCAGCTATGACATCTTAACCTTTGGATAAATGTTTATTAAGGGAATACATCAATGCCAGGCTCTGCTGTGTGCTGTGAGACCTGCCTTCAAGGCACCTCTGTGGAGCCACGAGGGAGGCGTTTAGAACTCTGAATTCTGAGAATTCTAGTTGATCCTCTTTGAAGGATGCTTTTCCTCTCGTATTTCTGAAGATATTGATCTTCTGTATTTGAAAGTCCCCTTGTCTTAGCTCTTGTTGCCATATTGTTTGGGAGTGGGGGGAGTTGGGGTTAAGGTTGGCTGTCTTGCCTTGGCTGGTCTGCCCCAGACCCCTGCCTGGCTGTCTGGGAATCTGAGGGGTAGGAGGTGGGGGTAGGGATGGGGATGTCTTTTCTGAGCAGGCAAAGGCCCTGTGCAGAGTGTGTGTTCTCTTAGCTCTTGTTTATTGGGCATGACACGTCTCTTCTGTTGTAATGTTTACGTATTGACAGGAGCCACTTACATTGTTGTCTGTGATTAATCTTTTTGTCCTTACCTGTAAACGAGATACAGTATCTACTCATTCATTTATTCAGCAAGTACTTAGAGGGCAATTACTCAGTGCTTGGCACCTAGAACAAAATGAGTTTTGCTCTCAAGGAGTTTAAAATTGTGAGGATTAAATGAGTGTGTTGAGAGAGAGAGAAGTATGGTATCTCATAGCAGATGCTTAAAAATATTTCTCTCTTCTTTTTGTATAGGGCTTTTTAGTTTAGAATACTGTGTTAAAGAACAAACAATCCTACTCATTGTTAATTATTAATTACTTGCATTTTATTTCCACCTACCTCTTTCCACAAAGGATCTGAAGTTTAGTGTATTTTATATATTTCTGTAAATTTTTTTTTTTTGCTTAGAGCAGTGAGTAGATAGATGGATGAAGGAAGGAAAATGAATGAATTTATTATAAATGAGAAGCCAGAGAAAAAGTACTACCAGTTTCCCCTACAATCTACTTAACATAGATAATTTGAGGATGTTTTTTCCCTAATAGGTTGCTTTAAAAAAAAATTAAGTTTTTTGGAGGAGCTTTAGGTTCACAGCGAAATTGAGTGGAATGTGCAGAGATTTCCCAAGTGGCGCCTGCCCCTACACGTGCACAGTCTCCCCCAATATGGACACCTTGTACCAGAGTGGTGGTACCTTTGTTACAATTGGTGAACCTACAGTGACATATCATTATCACCCGAAGTCCACAGTTTACAATAGGAGTCACTCTTGGTGTTGAACATTCTGTGGGTTTAAACAAGTTTATGACAGATACCCTCATATATGTATCATACAGAACAGTTCACTGTCCTAAAAATCCTCTGTGATCTGCCTGGTCATCCTTCCTTCCCCTGTAACCCCTGGCAACCACTCATCTTTTTACTGTCTTCATAGTTTTGCCTTGTTTTGTTTTACAGTGTTATATAGTTGGAATCGTACAGTATGTAGCCTTTTCAGTTTGGCTTCTTTTACTTAGTAACATGCATTTAACTTTCTTCCGTGTCTTTTCATGATTTGATAGTTCATTTTTTAAAAATGCTGAATAGTATTCCATTATCTGAATGTGCCACAGTTTATTCATTCACCAACTGAAGGATATCTTGGTTGCTTCTGAGTTTTGGCAATTATGAACAAAAGTGCTGGAAACGCCCATATGCAGATTTTTGTGTGGACACTAACTTTTCAGCTCTTTTGGGTAAATACCAAGGAGCTCACTTGTTGGATCCTATAAGAGTATGTTTAGTTTTGTAGGAAACTGCCAAACTGTCTTCCTAAGTGCCTGTAGCATTTTGCATTCTCCCCGGCAGTGAGCGAGAGTCCCTCTTGTTCCATGTCCTCACCAGCATTTCGCGTCGCTCCTCTCGGCCCTTCTACTAGGTGTGTCGTGGCATCTCGTTGTTTGAATTTGCATCTCCCTGATGACATATGATGACTTTCACATGCTTTTTTCTACCATCTGTGTAACTTCGGCAAGGTGCTTGTTAAAGCCTTTGGCTACTTTTTAATTGGGTTGTTTTCCTATTTTTGAGTTTAGAAATTCTTTGTATATTTTAGATAAGTCTTATAAGTCTGTGAATATTTTCTTTCAGTCTGTGACTTGTCTTATTCTCTTGGCAGTGTCTTTTGCAGAGCAGAAGTTTTTAACTTTAATTAAGTCCAGTTTATCAATTCTTACATGGAGTGTGTCTTTGGTGTTGTGTCTAGAAAGTCATCACCAAACCCAAGGTTGTCTAGATTTTCTCCTCTGTTTTCTTTAGGAGTTTTGCAGTTTTGCCTTTTGCATTTAGGCCTGTGATCCTGTGAAGGGTAAGGTCTGTGTCTCGTTTCATCTTCCTGCATTTGGATGTCCAGTTGTTCCAGCCCCAAGGGTTGAAAAGCCTGTCACTTCTCCGTGGGATTGCTTTTGTTGGTTGCCTATGCTCTGAAAACTGTTCATATTGCTTCCCTGGGAATTTGACACTATGGAATTTAAAGCTTTACTAGCTTCCCTTCCCCACCCACCCTTCCCCAGAAAAACAAACCCACTCCCTCTTCTTCCCTCAGTCCCCTCTCCAGTGTTTTTCTTACCCTCTTTTTTGAAAGAAAACTTTCAGAATGGTGCCTTTGTGAGGTAGCTGTGAAGTGAGAGTCCCCCCTCAGACTTCATATGAACTGGAGATGGCAGACGTGGAGTCTTCAGCCTCACAGGGGTCGTGCTCAAAACCTAGGGTCCAAACCTGTGGCATTTAACCCCACCGCACTCAACACTGTGTAATGACAGAAACACTGACAGTTCTGAGTGTAACGCATGACCCAAAGCTGGGTTGGGACCCCAGGGCTTCTAGAGCAGTTGCTCTTCCTCCGAGGACTCAAGTGGTGGAGCTGGGCTGCGGGAACCCTTGCTCCCCGCCCACAGCGCCACTGTGCTGTCCCCACTCACCAGGCCTCCACTGTCCCAGCGCCGCTGGAGTCTTTAGGCGGTGGTGGGGGTGGTTGGGTTTTTTAAGTAAGACATTTCTTCATTAAATGCTATACGTTAACACGGCGTTGAATGTCTTTATGTCGAATAAGATTCTACAAAAAGTCAGGTGTAGATGAAAAATATCCTAGAAGGAGGTGAATCTGTAGGTCATATTTGACCCACAGATATACTTTGGCTTGTATTTCTTTTTTCTCTCTTTTCCTTTTCTCTGTCCCTTTCCCTTTCTCTCTCACTTGAACTGGTTGCCAGCACTTCAGTTAGACTTGACACAGAACAGCTGGATTTCTAGCTTCCCTTTAAACCCGGCTGCACTGGGCCTGTGTGGCACGTCCTGGTCCCCCCGAGCTCCATCCCTTCTGGCTTACATCCACCTTGTCCCTGTAAGTTTGTTTTTAATTTTATTTTTGATTTAAAATTTGTGATCTCTTTTTTTTCCTGTAACAGATGCAGCAGCTTTTTTATGAGAATTACGAGCAGAACAAAAAGGGGTACATTAGAGATCTCCATAACAGTAAAATTCACCAAGCTATCACATTACACCCCAACAAAAACCCACCCTACCAGTACAGGCTCCACAGCTACATGCTGAGCCGCAAGATATCCGAGCTCCGCCATCGCACAATACAGCTGCACCGCGAAATTGTCCTGATGAGCAAATACAGCAACACAGAAATTCATAAAGAGGACCTCCAGCTGGGAATCCCTCCCTCCTTCATGAGGTTTCAGCCCCGCCAGCGAGAGGAGATTCTGGAATGGGAGTTTCTGACTGGAAAATACTTGTATTCGGCAGTTGACGGCCAGCCCCCTCGAAGAGGAATGGACTCCGCCCAGAGGGAAGCCTTGGACGACATTGTCATGCAGGTCATGGAGATGATCAATGCCAACGCCAAGACCAGAGGGCGCATCATTGACTTCAAAGAGATCCAGTACGGCTACCGCCGGGTGAACCCCATGTATGGGGCTGAGTACATCCTGGACCTGCTGCTTCTGTACAAAAAGCACAAAGGGAAGAAAATGACGGTCCCTGTGAGGAGGCACGCGTATTTACAGCAGACTTTCAGCAAAATCCAGTTTGTGGAGCATGAGGAGCTGGATGCACAAGAGTTGGCCAAGAGAATCAATCAGGAATCTGGATCCTTGTCCTTTCTCTCAAACTCCCTGAAGAAGCTCGTCCCCTTTCAGCTCCCTGGGTCGAAGAGTGAGCACAAAGAACCCAAAGATAAAAAGATAAACATACTGATTCCTTTGTCTGGGCGTTTCGACATGTTTGTGAGATTTATGGGAAACTTTGAGAAGACGTGTCTTATCCCCAATCAGAACGTCAAGCTCGTGGTTCTGCTTTTCAATTCTGACTCCAACCCTGACAAGGCCAAACAAGTTGAACTGATGAGAGATTACCGCATTAAGTACCCTAAAGCCGACATGCAGATTTTGCCTGTGTCTGGAGAGTTTTCAAGAGCCCTGGCCCTGGAAGTAGGATCCTCCCAGTTTAACAATGAATCTTTGCTCTTCTTCTGCGACGTCGACCTCGTGTTTACTACAGAATTCCTTCAGCGATGTCGAGCAAATACAGTTCTGGGCCAACAAATATATTTTCCAATCATCTTCAGCCAGTATGACCCAAAGATTGTTTATAGTGGGAAAGTTCCCAGTGACAACCATTTTGCCTTTACTCAGAAAACTGGCTTCTGGAGAAACTATGGGTTTGGCATCACGTGTATTTATAAGGGAGATCTTGTCCGAGTGGGTGGCTTTGATGTTTCCATCCAAGGCTGGGGGCTGGAGGATGTGGACCTTTTCAACAAGGTTGTCCAGGCAGGTTTGAAGACGTTTAGGAGCCAGGAAGTAGGAGTAGTCCACGTCCACCATCCTGTCTTTTGTGATCCCAATCTTGACCCCAAACAGTACAAAATGTGCTTGGGGTCCAAAGCATCGACCTATGGGTCCACCCAGCAGCTGGCTGAGATGTGGCTGGAAAAAAATGATCCAAGTTACAGTAAAAGCAGCAATAATAATGGCTCAGTGAGGACAGCCTAATGTCCAGCTTTGCTGGAAAAGACGTTTTTAATTATCTAATTTATTTTTCAAAAATTTTTTGTATGATCAGTTTTTGAAGTCCGTATACAAGGATATATTTTACAAGTGGTTTTCTTACATAGGACTCCTTTAAGATTGAGCTTTCTGAACAAGAAGGTGATCAGTGTTTGCCTTTGAACACATCTTCTTGCTGAACATTATGTAGCAGACCTGCTTAACTTTGACTTGAAATGTACCTGATGAACAAAACTTTTTTAAAAAAATGTTTTCTTTTGAGACCCTTTGCTCCAGTCCTATGGCAGAAAACGTGAACATTCCTGCAAAGTATTATTGTAACAAAACACTGTAACTCTGGTAAATGTTCTGTTGTGATTGTTAACATTCCACAGATTCTACCTTTTGTGTTTTGTTTTTTTTTTTTACAATTGTTTTAAAGCCATTTCATGTTCCAGTTGTAAGATAAGGAAATGTGATAATAGCTGTTTCATCATTGTCTTCAGGAGAGCTTTCCAGAGTTGATCATTTCCTCTCATGGTACTCTGCTCAGCATGGCCACGTAGGTTTTTTGTTTGTTTTGTTTTGTTCTTTTTTTGAGACGGAGTCTCACTCTGTTACCCAGGCTGGAATGCAGTGGCGCAATCTTGGCTCACTTTAACCTCCACTTCCCTGGTTCAAGCAATTCCCCTGCCTTTGCCTCCCGAGTAGCTGGGATTACAGGCACACACCACCACGCCCAGCTAGTTTTTTTGTATTTTTAGTAGAGACGGGGTTTCACCATGCAAGCCCAGCTGGCCACGTAGGTTTTAAAGCAAGGGGCGTGAAGAAGGCACAGTGAGGTATGTGGCTGTTCTCGTGGTAGTTCATTCGGCCTAAATAGACCTGGCATTAAATTTCAAGAAGGATTTGGCATTTTCTCTTCTTGACCCTTCTCTTTAAAGGGTAAAATATTAATGTTTAGAATGACAAAGATGAATTATTACAATAAATCTGATGTACACAGACTGAAACATACACACATACACCCTAATCAAAACGTTGGGGAAAAATGTATTTGGTTTTGTTCCTTTCATCCTGTCTGTGTTATGTGGGTGGAGATGGTTTTCATTCTTTCATTACTGTTTTGTTTTATCCTTTGTATCTGAAATACCTTTAATTTATTTAATATCTGTTGTTCAGAGCTCTGCCATTTCTTGAGTACCTGTTAGTTAGTATTATTTATGTGTATCGGGAGTGTGTTTAGTCTGTTTTATTTGCAGTAAACCGATCTCCAAAGATTTCCTTTTGGAAACGCTTTTTCCCCTCCTTAATTTTTATATTCCTTACTGTTTTACTAAATATTAAGTGTTCTTTGACAATTTTGGTGCTCATGTGTTTTGGGGACAAAAGTGAAATGAATCTGTCATTATACCAGAAAGTTAAATTCTCAGATCAAATGTGCCTTAATAAATTTGTTTTCATTTAGATTTCAAACAGTGATAGACTTGCCATTTTAATACACGTCATTGGAGGGCTGCGTATTTGTAAATAGCCTGATGCTCATTTGGAAAAATAAACCAGTGAACAATATTTTTCTATTGTACTTTTCGAACCATTTTGTCTCATTATTCCTGTTTTAGCTGAAGAATTGTATTACATTTGGAGAGTAAAAAACTTAAACACGATTCATAAAGTTTTTCAAGTTATTTGAGGGAAA